TGGAGAGTCTATGAGCCTTATCTTTTAGGGACATATTCAGGGGTGGGGGAGGTGACAAGGCAGTAACACATTGACTCACATAGAATGACTATCTTAGACCCTAAAGCAGTGGGTGGATCTGACTGACAGTTTAGCCCTAGTGGGGCTGTCTGAAGGGCCCCAGGTCCCTCAGTCCCGTACTGTACTCACCCCCTCCTGTTTCTTTGTCAGATGAGAATATCCCCGAGTTGGCGGCTGAGCTGGTGCAGCTGGGCTTCATTAGTGAGGTGAGGTTTCTGCCTTCATCTGCCCTGGCTGCCCCCATGCCTTCTCTTCTCTCAGCCCCCATCTTACTGAGCTCTTCTCCCCCAGGCTGACCAGAGCCGGTTGACTTCTCTGCTAGAAGAGACCTTGAACAAGTTCAATTTTGCCAGGAACAGTACCCTCAACTCAGCCGCTGTCACCGTCTCCTCTTAGAGCTCACTCGGGCCAGGCCCTGATCTGCGCTGTGGCTGTCCCTGGACGTGCTGCAGCCCTCCTGTCCCTTCCCCCCAGTCAGTATTACCCTGTGAAGCCCCTTCCCTCCTTTATTATTCAGGAGGGCTGGGGGGGCTCCCTGGTTCTGAGCATCATCCTTTCCCCTCCCCTCTCTTCCTCCCCTCTGCACTTTGTTTACTTGTTTTGCACAGACGTGGGCCTGGGCCTTCTCAGCAGCCGCCTTCTAGTTGGGGGCTAGTCGCTGATCTGCCGGCTCCCGCCCAGCCTGTGTGGAAAGGAGGCCCACGGGCACTAGGGGAGCCGAATTCTACAATCCCGCTGGGGCGGCCGGGGCGGGAGAGAAAGGTGGTGCTGCAGTGGTGGCCCTGGGGGGCCATTCGATTCGCCTCAGTTGCTGCTGTAATAAAAGTCTACTTTTTGCTAAAAGCGTCGTGTGTTCGCGCCTTTCCCGCCAGGGGGAGCGGGCCCGGGGCGGAGGCGGGGCCCAGGTGGGAGGGGGACCCGGGACGGAGGCGGGGCCCAGGTTGGGGCGGGGCCGGGCCCAGGTACAGCGGCCCTGCGGCTGGCGCGGCGGACGGGATGAGGCGCTGCAGTCTCTGCGCTTTCGGTAACTTCCGGGCCCTGGCGTCTCGTCTCCTTGACTCAACCCTGCCCTCCCCCGTGCTTTGCAGACGCCGCCCGGGGGCCCAGGCGGCTGATGCGTGTGGGCCTCGCGCTGATCTTGGTGGGCCACGTGAACCTGCTGCTGGGGGCCGTGCTGCATGGCACCGTCCTGCGGCACGTGGCCAATCCCCGCGGCGCTGTCACGCCGGAGTACACCGTAGCCAATGTCATCTCTGTCGGCTCGGGGCTGCTGGTGAGCGCGGCAGGCGACCCGGGCGGGGGCCGCCAGCAGGCCAAAGGCTTTGTGTCTTCCACAGAGCGTTTCCGTGGGACTTGTGGCCCTCCTGGCGTCCAGGAACCTTCTTCGCCCTCCACTGGTGAGAGGGACTTCCCTGGAGCTTTTAACGAGGGCTGCTCACCCTGATCTCCTGTCCCTGCCAGCACTGGGTCCTGCTGGCACTAGCTCTGGTGAACCTGCTCTTGTCCGTTGCCTGCTCCCTGGGCCTCCTTCTTGCTGTGTCACTCACTGTGGCCAACGGTGGCCGCCGCCTTATTGCTGACTGCCACCCAGGACTGCTGGATCCTCTGGTACCACTGGATGAGGGGCCGGGACATACTGACTGCCCCTTTGACCCCACAAGAATCTATGTGAGCACATTCTCTTCCTTCTTGTGGTCTACCCCTCCTACTCCCCATCCTTCTTGCTTTTCAGGATACAGCCTTGGCTCTCTGGATCCCTTCTTTGCTCATGTCTGCAGGGGAGGCTGCTCTATCTGGTTACTGCTGTGTGGCTGCACTCACTCTACGTGGAGTTGGGCCCTGCAGGAAGGACGGACTTCAGGGGCAGGTAAGGAAGGCAAACAGGAAGGGTTCATTCCAGCGAGGGTGTCTAACTCTATCTTCTTCTGCAGCTAGAGGAAATGACAGAGCTTGAATCTCCTAAATGTAAAAGGCAGGAAAATGAGCAGCTACTGGATCAAAATCAAGAAATCCGGGCATCACAGAGAAGTTGGGTTTAGGACAGGTAATGGGCCTTGAAGGTGGTGGCCCGGGTAAGAGCGGGGACAAGGAAGTGCTCTTAGAACTGGGTCTAGGTCTTGCCATGCTGCTTTCCCCTCTGACCTGGGTTGGTTCTCCCCTCTGTCCAGCAGGTGCTGTTCCGAGACTCAGTCCTAAAGGGTTTTTTTTCCCACTAAGCAAGGGGCCCTGACCTCGGGATGAGATAACAAATTGTAATAAAGTAACTTCTCTTTTCTTCTACTTGATTATGATTCCTTTTGGGGAAAAGGCAC